AACACGGTAAAACCCCGTCTCTACTGAAAGTACAAAAAATTAGCTGAGCGTGGTGGTGGGCGCCTGTAGTCCCAGCTACTCGGGAGGCTGAGGCAGGAGAATGGTGTGAACCCAGGAGGCAGAGCTTGCAGTGAGCCAAGATTGTGCCACTGCACTCCAGCCTGGGCAATGGTGCAGGACTCCGTCTCAAAAAAAAAGAAAAAAAGAAAATGAGAACAGAGAATGCCTCTATGTGGAAAGCTAGTTTCTAAATCATTCGAAGAGGGCCAGGGATAAGGGAGATTAGAAATAATGGGAGGTGGGGCCTGTCAGAGATGGGGAGTCAGAGGTGACTCTTCCGGGTCTTCTTGATGATCCAGGGCCTCCCAGCTTCCTTCACACTTGAAATGCCACCAATCTAGCTCTAGTAGGTAGCGCTTGTCTTGGGGTGCGTATAACAATTGTCTGGGAGTACTTAGAAAATACAGACAGCCAGACCCTGCCCCTGAAAATCCTGGTTCCAAGGTGGAGCATGGGAGATTCTAATGCAGGTGGCTACCCTTCAAGAATGACTGACACAAAATTAGCTAGGCGTGGTGGCACTGCCTTTGTCCCAGCTACTTGGGAGGCTGAGGCAGGAGGATCGCTTGGGCCTAGGAGTTTGAGGCTGCAGTGAGCTATGATTGTGTCACTGCACTCCAGCCTTGGTGACTGAGAGATTCTGCCTCTAGAAAAGCAAAACAAAACAAAGAATGACTGATGCAGAGGCTGAAGGAGGCTGGAGTTGAGAGGCACAAATATCAAACGACAGTTTTCTGAGTAGCGGGTTCTCTTATCATCAATAACATTCCTATCGAAAGCACTGTGCTTGGAAGCTGGGATGCCCTCAGGGACCAGGGCTGCCCTGCTGCATGGAGACTTGGACTTGCTGGGTTGAGCCAGGACATGGTACAGCCCATGGGAAGGGCAGGCGGGCAGCCAGTGGGCAAGGGATAGTGGATTTGGACGAGGGGAGCCAGGCATGAAACTCAGGGCAGCTGGAGGGGTTTCCGCTGGGCTGGAGAGCTCCAACTCTGCCAACCCGGACGAGGCAGGTGCCAGACCCAGTTCTTGCTCTCTCTGCGGCTCCAGAGAGGGGGTGGAGCTGCTGGGTCTCTGTGCCAGCCAGAGGCAGAAATCAATGCATCGAGCTGGCCCCTGGGATCCAGAGAGCCAGGGAGAGGAAGATTTAATTCATCCCCAACCTAGAGCCCTGCCTCGGAGTCAGATCCCTTGGGAGTCACCCACTTCGGTTAGCCAAGCTCAAAGGAGTCCCTCCCACGAAGAACTGGGGCAGACCCTGCTGGCTCCCTGCAAAGGTGAGGACTCACAGCATGCCACCCTACACACACACTTTCCTCTCTCTGTTGCCTTTGTTTTTAGAAGAGCACTCCTCTGCACTAACCCAACTGAGACTGCAACCTAGCTCCCTGCCTCAGTTTCCTTACATTGGGAGTGAAACACCAGGTCTGCAGCATGCCTCCTTAGCCTGGAAAAGGAAAAATTACAGTGGGAAATAAGACAGAAGCTGGTAAAACAAGCCTTCCAAGGAGGTGAACCCAGGAGCCTCAGCCGCCTCTCCTTTCCTCTTCCAGGCCCTTCCTTTGCAGCCGGCTCACCATGGTGCTCCAGGCACGACGCTGCCAAGTGTGCTCTGTGCCAGGGCCGAGGCCTGGGGTTGGGGGAGGGAACTGGGGACCCTCAGGCCAATGGCTGCCAGTGGTCCTGGAGCCCCTCGCCTATTCTGCAGAGAGCCTGAAACTTTCCAGGGAGAGGCACGGCTAGCCCTGCTGGGTGGTAAGGAGATTGGGGGAGGAGGGTTCCGGATCCTCAGGCTATGCTGTGTTCCTTCCTGCTGCAGCACAGAGAGCCGATGTTGGCGGGGAGGCAGCTGGCACCTCCATCAACCACTCCCAGGCGGTGCTCCAGCGCTTGCAGGAGCTGCTGCGGCAGGGCAACGCCAGCGATGTGGTTCTGCGGGTGCAGGCTGCGGGCACCGATGAGGTCCGGGTATTCCACGCCCACCGCCTGCTGCTGGGACTGCACAGTGAGCTGTTCCTGGAGCTGCTAAGTAACCAGAGCGAGGCGGTGCTGCAGGAGCCACAGGACTGCGCCGCTGTCTTCGACAAGTTCATCAGGTGGGGACGCGGAAGACTAGGGGATGGCTTCAGACCCCGCCCCACCTCTCGGTCTCTCCCGCAGGTACCTGTACTGCGGGGAGCTGACCGTGCTGCTGACCCAGGCCATCCCCCTGCACAGACTGGCCACCAAGTACGGCGTGTCCTCCCTGCAGCGCGGCGTGGCCGACTACATGCGCGCGCACCTGGCGGGAGGCGCGGGCCCGGCGGTGGGCTGGTACCACTACGCGGTGGGCACCGGGGACGAGGCCCTGCGCGAGAGCTGCCTGCAGTTCCTGGCCTGGAACCTGTCGGCCGTGGCGGCCAGCACCGAGTGGGGCGCCGTGAGCCCCGAGCTGCTCTGGCAGCTCCTGCAACGCTCGGACCTGGTGCTGCAGGATGAACTGGAGCTGTTCCACGCGCTGGAGGCCTGGCTGGGTCGCGCGCGGCCGCCCCCTGCCGTGGCCGAGCGGGCGCTGCGCGCCATACGCTACCCCATGATCCCACCGGCACAGCTGTTCCAGCTGCAGGCGCGCTCGGCAGCCCTGGCGCGCCACGGCCCCGCGGTGGCCGACCTCCTGCTGCAGGCCTACCAGTTCCACGCCGCGTCGCCGCTGCACTACGCCAAGTTCTTCGACGTCAACGGCAGCGCCTTCCTGCCCCGCAACTACCTCGCGCCCGCCTGGGGCGCCCCGTGGGTCATCAACAACCCGGCCCGCGACGACCGCAGCACCAGCTTCCAGACGCAGCTGGGCCCGAGTGGCCACGACGCGGGCCGCCGGGTCACCTGGAACGTGCTCTTCTCGCCGCGCTGGCTGCCCGTCAGCCTGCGGCCCGTTTACGCGGACGCCGCGGGCACTGCTCTGCCCGCCGCGCGCCCGGAGGACGGCCGACCGCGGCTGGTGGTGACGCCGGCCAGCAGCGGCGGCGACGCGGCGGGCGTGAGCTTCCAGAAGACGGTGCTGGTGGGGGCGCGCCAGCAGGGCCGCCTGCTGGTCCGCCACGCCTACAGCTTCCACCAGAGCAGCGAGGAGGCCGGCGACTTCCTGGCGCACGCCGACCTGCAGCGGCGCAACTCCGAGTACCTGGTTGAGAACGCCCTGCACCTGCACCTCATCGTCAAGCCCGTATACCACACCCTTATCCGGACCCCCAAGTAGCCTCGGGGTCTGGGAATAAAGGCCTGGCCTAGGTGGTCCCTGTGGGTCTGGGAAGGGCAAGGCGAGCCTGGAGGTGGCAACAAGCCTGGTCCCCTGGATGGCCAGGCGCCGGCCACCCTAGGGCTGGGGTGGAGTCCAGGTGAGGCGTGGTAGACAAGATGCCTGGTTTCAAGAGCTGATTTCACAGCTGACTTGAAGGAACGTTCTTGGTCCTGAATAAACCGATGCTCAGAGTGGTAAAGGGATGATTGAACCACTCAGTTTCTGGGTAAA